TTGAGCTTTGCCTAAAAACTGGGAGTCAGTAGAAAGGAATGCTTGAGTTAAAATAAGGAGGTCTGCTGTCTGTCATGTGGTGCCATGGCAGAGTCACAATATACCAGGTCAAAAACACCCATTCCACAAGCTTTTGTGGTTTGTAAGGCGTGATTCCCCTACGCTCCTTAGAAAGGAATTTGAGCAAGAAAAAATAAAGGCAGAATTCAGTCCCCAAATGCATGGCACAGAGTCTTCACCTCAGACCCGGAGCTTTCTCCTCTGGGCTCCAGGCAGGCAGCCCCTGAGGCTGGTGGTGGCTGTGGATGGCTCTGCCCTAGTGGGCTCCACTCCTCAGCTTGCCCTGGCCTGTGGGCCCTGCGAGCTGAGCAGGGTCTGCCCTGGGGTCATCTCGTGCTGCCGCACGCGACCTTGCCCACTGCTGCTGCCTCTCAGTGCCCACTCCCCTCTGTCCTGCAGGTGGAGGAGTGGGGACCCTTCGATCTTGTGTACGGCGCCACACCTCCCCTGGGCCACACCTGTGACCGTCCTCCCAGTGAGTGATGCTTCAGTTCTGGCAGCCTGTCCCCACCACCCCTGTCTCCTCTCCTCTCTCCTCACACCTCCATGCCAGGGCAGAAACTGCAAATTGTCAGCATTTTTCAAAAACAGCTTTATCGAGGCACCACTGACATACAGTAAGTTGCACGCATTCAGTGTGTCCGACTGGATGAGTTCTGAGCTAGCTCCACACCCATGCACCCCTCATCAGAGTAAGAGAGCAACAGAGTAAGAGTCCCCATCACTGCAGGCTTCCCTGTGCCCCCAAGCCTCCCGCTGACCCCATGCAGCCCCCAGCGTGCCCACATCACTGCAGCTCACGTGTCCTCTGGAGCTTCCTCTAAAAGGCGGTATTTGTGCCGCGGCACGCGCTCTGCGTCAGCTCCTCCCTCGGGGTTGCCTGTCTGTCTCTTCCCCACTCTAGGCCTGCCTGGGGGAGGAGGGGTCCATGCACCTCTGTGGCCCCAGCACTGGGCAGGGCTTCATTGCTGCTGGAGGGACAGGGGCAGGGGGATCCCTCAGACCCAGGCCGGTGCGTCCCCTCGACCCCCTCAGCCCTTCTCTCAAGCCCCAGTTTCCTTAGGCCCCTGCCCAGATGCACCTGAACAGCGTCCCCATGACCAGCCCCCCCGGCCCCCCCTCAGCCCTGCCCCCTCACCCCACTCCAGGCTGGTACCTGTTCCAGTTCCACCGGCTCCTGCAGTACGCACGGCCCAAGCCAGGCAGCCCCAGGCCCTTCTTCTGGATGTTCGTGGACAATCTGGTGCTGAACAAGGAAGACCTGGACGTCGCATCTCGCTTCCTGGAGGTGCGTGCAGGGCTGCGTGGGCCGCCCTCTGACCCTGACCCACGGCCGACCCTCCCGCCCCCAGATGGAGCCAGTCACCATCCCAGATGTCCACGGCGGATCCTTGCAGAATGCTGTCCGCGTGTGGAGCAACATCCCAGCCATAAGGAGGTATTTCCTGGGCAGCTGAAAGCGTTCAGGGTCTTGCTCACAACCTTCCCTCCCCTCCTCTCAGCAGCAGGCACTGGGCTCTGGTTTCGGAAGAAGAATTGTCCCTGCTGGCCCAGAACAAGCAGAGCTCGAAGCTCGCGGCCAAGTGGCCCACCAAGCTGGTGAAGAACTGCTTTCTCCCCCTAAGAGAATATTTCAAGTATTTTTCAACAGAACTCACTTCCTCTTTATAAATGAGTCACTATACTGTGAAGAAAAAGACTTTTCCTAGAACAAAGGCAACTTTCCTCACGTTGTCTCTTTCCTCTTCGGATTCTTGTTTT